TACCTGAGAAATCAGCTCTTCTTCCAAATTGAGTTGTTTTCCTACTCTCAGCAAAACATGTTTCAATTTATTCTCTGACTTCAGAAAACTTCTATAAGTCAAATACCTACCAAATCATCTATGTCCTTGAACTGAATCTAGGAAACTCTGAGAGATGATATTTATGCATATATTACAGCAAGAATGGGCTAAAAAATGTAATTCTCCTTGGAGAGCTTTGAAGAACAGGGTGTCTTTTGTTTATGTATTCTGAGGTGATGTCATTGTCTCCCCAGTCACCGGGTCACTGGGAGGGTGCAAGGAGTTGCGATAGGGCTGGCCTGGAGCAGTGATGGATTTCACCTCTCACCTGAACTCTTCATGAACAATAGCCCATTTGTCAGGCTGTGGACCCAGGCCTTTCTGCTTATGAAAGGAGGCACAGTCACATGACCTTCATGAGGCCTGAAATTCTCACATCAGCCTTCTTATAAGAGGGCTGTAACCACAAAAGTCAAAAGCTACAGCTGGGGCCAGGCTCTGGCAAGGCACTGGGAATGCAGAGGTGACGACCCAGACAGGCATGGCCACTGGCTTCCTGAAGCTTACACTCTAGTGGGAAAGACAGCATGTAAACAACTGGCAAACAGGAATTAATTACAGTTGAAATGAGCACCATGAAGCACAGAGCAGTGCTGGGTTTTATAATGGGATCTAATGGGGAGGGAGAGGAAGAGCTAGGCATGACATTGAAAACACATTTTGAAAAATATCAAAACAAACACAGAAACATGACGTAGAACACCAACTGTGCTTCAGTTTTAAAGATAAAGCTGAAGACAGCAGAGAAACATCACATTTGCCTAGGGTGGGACTGACAGGGCCTTGTCCTCTCCAAAGTTAGGAGTTGAGGCTTCTGGTTGCTGGGAGTGGCTCAGTAGGAAGAGTTTGAGAAGCTCTGGCAGGGACACAGAGGGTTTGGGCTCCAGAGGTGGAGCCCTCCAGATGTAAAAGTCCCCTAAAACAATGAGAAGGAACCTGCTGGATGGCTGGAGGGCAGCCCATTTCCAGGAGGTCCACAGCCCAGATTGGCAGTCATCAATACCCTTTCCTGGCCACGCCATTCTCCAAATTGCTCACACAGCTGGCACTGTTGCCTCCTCAGCCCCGGCTGCCCCTCTCGTTTTATGCTGCCATCCAGTCTTCCCTCAGGGTGCGGATGAAGCTGTTTGTCTTGAGACACAATCCCCTACTGTTTCCTTTGGGAATTTACATAGCAATTTAGAATCTACTACACACATTGCTATTTGAACACTCACAGAAAACTATTATCTTCCCCCCGCCCTCTACAAAGCATCTCCAGGGCTCATATTATTGTGAGGCCTCTATTTTCATCCTTGCAACCAATGTTCAGAGCTTACAGAGCTTATCATGTTTATTATATAACAATAAGACACAAGCCAAAACAACTTGCTGCTGGGCTTTTAAACATAGCAACAGCAGAAATCTTTTCTGGGCTTGAGGAAGAGCCACTTCAAATGTCTACTAATTTCAGCAATTTTCTGGTCTATGGAATGAAAAGTCTAAAACTCACAGCCCTCTGCTCCACCATCGGACTTCATGACGCAAGGGGGCGGGTGGGGAAGAAAGTGGCGCGCTCCCTGGTTGTTGGGATTCACAGGCTGCCTCTCAAAGGAGTATTGCCTGGGTGGCGAATGCTCTTGGAGGAGAAAAGAGAAAGGCATGAAACGGGGACCCTTCAAAGTTGCCACCATGGTAATGTCACTCAGTGGCACAGGGCTTGTTCCTCCCTTTTGTTCTCTTTTCTTTTTTTTTTTTTGAGACGGAATCTCGGAGTCTCGTTCTG